ACTGTAGCGCTGATGGTGAGTTATGATGTGATAGAAATGAAGCCACCTATCTCGGCAGCCTTGTCTTATAATACCTATATGCCAGCCATCCTGACCTTTCTTTCTCGTCCTCTTCTCTGGCAAGCTTGTTCCAGATCAGGGCTTTTGCACCTCTGCCTGGTGTACCCTCTGTCCAGAATGTTCTGCCTCCAGATCTCCATGTGGCTGCGTCTTTCCCTGATTTGGGCCTTGGCTTGAATGTCATTTCCTCAGACCCAGCATCTCTGACTACTCTGCCAATGGTACCTACTGCCATTCCTGTTACTCGCTTGCATGATTTATTTTCTTCAGGATCCTTATCACTACTGAAATTCTTCATTCTTTATTTCTTTCCAGCCAACCTTGTCCATCTTTTCAGTGCTGTAGCCCCAGAGTCCGGGCATTATAGATCATCAATGCATGTTTGTTGACTGAGCACCTTGTGCCGCTCACCGTGTGCCAGGCACTGCATGCAGTGCCCTATAGACATTCTCAAGGGCTACTCCAGATACTTCTGGGAGAAGGAGTTTGCTCTCCTTGTTTTACAGATGCACTGACAGAGGCCGCAAAGGGCTGAGTGATCTGCCCTAGTTCCCACAGCTGGTAATTAGGGGACCCTGGATTAGAACGGTGTTCCAAGTGGTTGCAACATTTAGAGTGGTAGCTCCCAACTGTGAGCATAAGGACCACACAGCTGAAGGATCCACGGCTTGCAGTCCAGGATGACCACCTGATCACAATTTTTTTAAAGTAGTGCTTCTTGAACTTTAATGTGCATTGCAAATCACCTGGAGACTGTTAACCTGGAGATTTGGATTCAAGGGTGCAGTTAATCTATTGTGGGGCAGGGGGCGTGTCGTGGTGTGGGGTGGGGTGCTGAGATTGTGCATTTCTCACAAGCTCCCAGGTACTGCTGGTGGCCACCCTTTAAGAGCCAGGGCTTAGAGGTTCCTTTGATTTGAGAACTGCATCAGCTATTTGCAGAACAAAGGCAGGATGAGAGGGACCTGGTAAATCTTGTAGTCAAATCAATTGCTGCAGCTGAGCAAAGAGAGCCGCGGTCCCTCCTTCCCTGGGAGAAGCGGATGTTATCCCAGCACCTTCTGCAAGCTGGTCAGGGACCGAGTCCCGGAAACTTGGGTCTAGCATGTGTCTCTGAGCCTAGATTTGGTTTCCAGTTGTGTAGCACTTGGCTGAAGACCAACAAAGGGGCCGAGCCAACTATAGAAAGTCATCTCTTTAAGCAGTAAGTATTTCCTGCCGACCCCTCATTCCTGGAAATAATTATTTTCTTTTACATTTTTTCCAAGGTTTTCAAGATTGAACCTATACCATTTTTATAATAAGAAAAAAAAATGTACTCCCCAGACAACAATGGATGTGAAGCAATTGCCAGTCTTCAGCCTGTGAGACAAAGGGGGACTAAGAGCATGTTTACTTGCTTGGAAGGTAGGACTTTTAACCAATGTTTCTTTCACCTGTCACTTCTCTTTCCCCACTCTTCCCACTGCAGGTGCTCAGCTGCTGTTTTATGACCAGCTTCCCTGGAAAAGCCTGACCAACAGAGTGGTCATAGGCCCAGCTGAACACCGGTCAACAAAAATGTCCTGCCCATGTCTGGTGTTAGGCCAATGGAAGGAAACCTCCAAAGGTAGGAGGCTAAGTATTTGGGAAGCAAAGGTTCTCTAAAATATTTTCTGTGGCTCCCTCTGCAGAGGCTGGTGTGAACAGGACAAGACTGAAGAAAAGAAGAGACAGGAGGCCACTTTAGTAGTCCAGGTGACAGCTACAGTAATGGAGATGGGCCAACCAGGTAAGATTCAGCACATATTTTGGAAGGAGAGAATTATCTCAGTGTTTTGGTCTTTGCATTTTAGGTTGGTGCCAGCTATATTTATGTCTTCTCAGAGTCATAACATTCCAGACTTAGAAGGACAGAGACGTTTAGTTGGATACATGACAGAAAGTCTATAGCATAAAAAATAGACGCATTTCTAGGCTATAGCCTACACGTTGGTGAGTAAATTTTATTTTCACTCACATTCATATTTACTTATTCTCGTTTTTATTTTTATTTAAGCATAAATGATGAAAGTTTCCTGTGAAGCATAACAATCCCTGATTGTGAAAGTACCCCACAAGCATCGTTAACTATAAAGTAAGGAAAAGTATGAAAGAACCATCTGGTTGAGTCTAAAGTTGGAAGATCACCATATCCACCAGAAGACCCAGGATGGATCTGCAACAAAGCACCACCATCACTTCCCTAGAGAAATGGTGTTTGGATGAGTCACTGTCTGGCTGCAGAAGACATTATAGTGTCAAGAAAAAACTGAAGTTAATTCGAGTCTTAGGCCTTTTCATGGGTCTGGTAGCCATTAGCACTGTCTCATTTTCAATCAGTGCCTTTTCTGAGACAGATACACAGAGCACAGGAGAGGCCAGTGTTGTAAGTGGCCCTAGGGTAGCACAGGGTTACCATCAGAGAACTCTCTTAGATTTAAATGACAAGATTCTGGATTATACTCCACAGCCACCTCTTTCTAAGGAAGGCGAGTCTGAGAATAGTACAGATCACGCCCAAGGAGACTACCCGAAAGACATCTTTTCCCTTGAGGAGAGAAGAAAAGGTGCGATCATTCTGCATGTCATTGGAATGATCTACATGTTCATAGCCTTAGCCATTGTCTGTGATGAGTTCTTTGTTCCTTCTTTGACTGTCATCACTGAAAAACTGGGCATCTCTGATGATGTGGCTGGAGCCACCTTCATGGCTGCAGGAGGGTCAGCCCCAGAACTTTTCACATCTCTCATAGGGGTATTTATCGCTCACAGCAACGTTGGCATAGGCACAATTGTAGGTTCAGCAGTATTCAACATCCTCTTTGTTATTGGCATGTGTGCTCTGTTTTCTAGAGAAATCTTAAACCTGACATGGTGGCCGCTCTTTCGAGATGTGTCTTTCTACATTGTTGACTTGATCATGCTGATCATATTTTTCCTGGATAATGTCATCATGTGGTGGGAAAGCTTGCTTCTCTTAACAGCTTATTTTTGCTATGTGGTTTTCATGAAATTCAACGTCCAAGTAGAAAAATGGGTGAAGCAAATGATAAACCGCAATAAGGTCGTCAAGGTGACAGCACCAGAAGCCCAAGCAAAGGTTGGTGGTGGTGGATTTTTATTTAATGCTTTGTCTTTTGTCTTTGCCTTTTTCTCTTATGCAGCCATCTGCAGCCAGGGACAAGGATGAACCAACTCTACCGGTAGGAAGCAGTGGCTTTGTCTGTACCTGTTTAGACTAACCATCTCTTTGGTTTCTCTGCTCAGGCTAAGCCGCGTCTCCAGCGAGGTGGAAGCTCTGCCTCCCTCCACAACAGTCTCATGAGGAATAGCATCTTCCAACTCATGATACACACCCTTGACCCACTCGCCGAAGGTAAACATCAAGCTTTGGTTTGGGAACTTGTTTTATCTTTGTGTCTTTTACTGTGATGTTGTAGAACTTGGATCATATGGAAAACTAAAATATTATGACACAATGACTGAAGAAGGTAAGAATGATTTTAGAATTGTATGCATTGGCTGTCTCCTTCCTGCCACTTTCTTTTGCTTCAGGGAGGTTCAGAGAAAAGGCTTCAATTCTCCACAAGATCGCCAAGAAGAAATGTCATGTGGATGAGAACGAGAGGCAGAATGGGGCTGCCAACCACGTGGGTGAGTGCAGGGAAACATCCACCCCATACCTTGTGTGTGTGTGTGTGTTTAAATTATATCACAGAAAAAATTGAGCTTCCAAACAGCACCAGCACAGATGTTGAAATGACACCATCCAGTGATGCTTCAGAACCTGTACAAAATGGAAATCTCTCCCACAACATTGAAGGTGCAGAAGCCCAGGTATGGCTTTTCTCCATTGCTCTTCTGGGCTGTTTGTTTAATTTTACCTCTTTTTCTACCACAGACCGCTGATGAGGAGGAGGACCAGCCTCTCAGCCTTGCCTGGCCTTCTGAAACCCGCAAGCAAGTCACGTTTCTGATTGTTTTCCCCATAGTGTTTCCTCTCTGGATTACGTTACCTGACGTTCGCAAACCTGTAAGTAAAGCATTTTAAAAATAGTTCCCTTGGATATTCTCAACTCTTCCTGGTTGTCTTTCAGTCATCGAGGAAGTTTTTTCCCATCACGTTCTTTGGCTCCATTACCTGGATTGCAGTATTCTCTTACTTGATGGTCTGGTGGGCGCACCAGGTAAGATTTTGATAGTGACATGCCTCTGCCTTACTGAGATGTTTATTCCTGTCCTGACATTTAGGTTGGAGAGACAATTGGCATCAGTGAAGAGATTATGGGCCTGACCATCTTGGCTGCTGGGACCTCCATCCCTGATCTTATCACCAGTGTCATAGTGGCCCGGAAGGGGTTAGGGGACATGGCTGTGTCCAGCTCTGTTGGAAGCAACATTTTTGACATCACTGTAGGGTGAGTAGAGGTAGTTCTACAAAGGTGTGCACACTCCCCTCTGCCCTGCTTCACTTCTGCACAGGCTCCCACTGCCCTGGCTCCTGTACACCGTCATTCACAGATTCCAGCCAGTGGCTGTCAGCAGCAATGGCCTTTTCTGTGCCATCGTCCTTCTCTTCATCATGCTGCTCTTCGTCATCCTCTCTATCGCCCTCTGCAAGTGGCGAATGAACAAAATCCTGGGCTTCATCATGTTTGGCCTCTACTTTGTGTTCCTGGTGGTGAGCGTTCTCCTAGAAGACAGAATTCTTACATGCCCCGTCTCCATCTAGCAGGAAAAGCCATATCTTGCACCAGCAGCATGAATGGTCCCTCCACACTCTGGGCTCTGGGCTCCTTGACCTCTTGAGAAGAGGCAGCTGGCACACAGCCCTGGGTGCCAAGTGTCCCTCCTTGGTGAATTTGAGGAGAGATGGATTCACACTGGGCCCATTCACTTCACAGGCTGCTTCCACCCTGCCTACTGAAATGACTTCATGTAAAAGACAAAGAGAACCGTCAATACAGGGCTTCTCCCTATTCACCACTGACAAGTACACCTCGCTGGTCGGAGGTACAGTCGATGCAAACAAGGACACAGGCTATATATATCTATAAATACACATATTATAAATATACGCACATGAACACACAAATCCTGCCTGTTCCTGTACTATACCTCTCCTTGCATACCTATAGATTAGTACATACCTGTAAATAAAGACAAAGAAAAATTATATATATATATATAAAATCAGATATATATAAAAGTACAAATGCATCTTTTCAGGGATAGCTCTAGTATATTTATAGTACTTATTTGAAGAGGGGCATCAACTTGCAGTCTGGGCTTTACCTCTTAAGTACAAGAGGTGAACTAATGGAACCAACAAGACAAAGGTAGCATTGCTGTGACCTTCAGCCTACCTTGGACTTGCTGTGATCCTGCCTAGTAAGGTAGATGGTTTAGGGAAATAGCTTGCAGGGAGGAGGGCTTAGTGGAGAAGGTCTGTAGGGGCCCTGAGTTGAGCCTTCCAAAACATTCCTACAAGCCAAACAGAGAGACTATCTGCCCACCTCCACCAGAGTACCCTGACCAAGAAACTCAGGGTACTTAGGACAGAAAGAGGTAAAAACCCAGGCTGGGTGGCTTGGTTTGGGGAAGTGGGGAGGTAACCAGGGTTGGGTTGTTTTGTTTTGTTCTTATATTGTCCCAGCATGCAAGTAGAAAATATGACTACAAACCAAATTAGTGCTTTTTCTAGGACAGCAAGACTATATAAACTGAACCTGTATTTTTCCAGCGCATGTCCCATTATCATCAAAAGAAGAGGGGTAAGTTTAGCTGTGATTGTCATGTAGATATATTTTGATGCTAAGGGCTGCCAAGAGAGCCTAGATGTGCAATAAGAAGTCATCCAGTAAAGGTGCTTAGTGGGCCTTGCCACCTAATGGGATGTAAGGGCATAGTTCTTTAAAACGTTTTCCAGTGTAGTCATAAAGGGCTTTAGTGTCTGAAGAAATCATTATTCCCAATAGCACTAACTTAACTCTGATCAGCACTGCTTGGGTTGAGGCAACTTAGCGATGCTTGGAAAGGCATTTGCACACTCAGTGCACCCCAGGAAGGTTTCTGAGTGCCAGGTCGAGTGGTACCAGGACCAGGCTTTGGTTAAAGTTCTTGTAACATCTATGTCTCTTCTTCCATCAAGACCTTATCTGGGATTCTGTCTAAGTTTTAGAGTACACGGTATTTGACAGCTTCCTTATACTGGTTTCAAGCTATTCACTCCAACAATTTGATTTCTTGATTTTGCTCAACATTACATTGAATGCATGAAATTAAAATATTCCACGCCCCCAAGTTCTGTATGACACCTTGTGTGTTTTCTCAGATCTATGTCAGTCGAAAATAAAGCCAGCAAGGGGGAAAAAATAGGCAAACTGAATCAATGGAAAACTATGTAGAGCACTTTTCTTTTCTCCAAGTCATGCTTTCCTTAAAATCAGTTGAAAAATTGAATCAAGGATGGTTCATTATTCTGTACCCATCCTACGTCTAAGTTGGTACATATGGCATATGGGAAATTTCACCATATGTGTTCCTATCTCCAATCTATTCTGTCATTGACGCCTGCTATGATTTTGTTGTGAGCACATACCTCTTAACATAAGAGGACAGGATGCAGAACTCACAGCAGAATAAGAGGAAAGGTAACCTGACAGCCCCAGATCAAGCTCAGTATTCCTTCCAGAAAACCTCAGCTCACCCCACAGAGCATGGCAATAACAGGAAATGCCCATCATTCCTCTTCACCCAGAAGTAAAAAGCACTTCAAACCCGAGGCCCCCTGGGAAAACAAGAAATCAAGATGGCTGCCAGTCGGAGGCTGGCTTTCAAGTCTCTCCAACTCGGCAGATTGGGGTCTTCAGATGTGGGACAATGCCTTCCAAGACATTGAAACACCATCCAATAGAGGCGCTGAGTGGAACCTGCCACCTAATGGGAATGAATCTCATTCATCAAGGTCAGGACTTTGTACTGGGGCAAGAATTTGTCCTGCTTCCTTAGAGAGTGAAAGAATGAGGAAGTGAACTTTACGTTTAAAAACTCCAGTTGTTTTCCCTGTGTATTTCTTGAAGGGCAACCAAGTTGGTTATTGTGTGAATTTTATATTATTGACTGGTGCGTTGTTTGAAATAAGGTTTAAATAGGTGACTGACTCAACTGCAAACAGACCATGTAAAACAGAAGTTGAAGGAGACCTGATGCCGCCCTCTTCTTATTCCTGATCCTCCCTCTGCCTCCTCACTCCCTCCCATTTATTCCCAGCTTACAGTGAAGGCTGATCAAAGCAGCTATGGTGCCCTTTGCTTGTCTCGGAGCTCCACTTCACAGGAAGTGTTGTGGTCTTTCATGTGAAGTTGCATTTGAGAAGACAAAATTTCCAAGCCCCGTTCCCACATCAGTCATGTGCACTGAGCCTGACCTACAACAGCACTGCTCCCTCACTGGATGGGACACAAGTGATTCCACAGCCTGCCCTTGCTTTCCCTTCATTTCTGTGTCTGTAAGTGGTTATGTGTTGAGCCAGGGTAAATTCAGAGAGATGTGTACAGAGTTCAACAATGGGTCTTTAAACCATTCAAATCATTGGCATAATTATAAGAACTTTCCACACCGTGGTTTCCAAAACAGGTCATCTCTAACTCGTTTCCTGCATGCCTGTGTATATACATATATAAATATATACATATATATATATATACATATATATATATATATATATATCTTTATACCAGATCTATATGTACACATATAATATGACTTACATCATCACCCTCTGACCCTATCACATTCAGGATTCTAAAGCAGGGAGCATCAAGTTTGCCAAAGTCAAGGAAAAGGAAAGTCATGCACACAAACCAAAGGGAACATTTCTTCCTGATTTCATAAGGTTGTTTGTTCCATGCACATATATTTACAAATATACACATATGTACCCATATTTTCCCACCCTAAGAATATCAATTTATAGCCTTAAGGAAATCGGTCAGCCATATCCCTAATGCTGATATAGAGGCAAAGAATACACAACAGAAAATACAAAGCAAAAATTTAGACTGCAGATACTCTCTTTGCTTCTCTGGAGCAGGGTATAAAAGATATCAACAATTCAAGAGCCAACATTGTACTAATCAATCTAAAATAAATGAGTTGCACGCAAATGATTTCATTTATTCACAGCAAACCGAGCAGGTCTTGCTTGCTGTCACCGCCTACCCTCCCCCATACTTCCAAGGCAGCAGAGCAGCTTGGCTCAAACTGACAATTCCCAAATAGAAACTCCTAAATTGCATCTGAGAATGCCCATGCCAACTCCAGCTGCCCTCTGCACCTGACCAGATCCTGATGAACTGAAGCTGAAGATCAGATGGTGTTTATGCAGCTTCCCAGGACCTAAACTGAGTCAGGCAGTGACAGAGCAATGATATATGCAGGGACTAAGGGATAGGGTTGTTTATACCCTCGGCAGATGCAGCAGAATGTCCTAAAGCCTTGCCCAGAAGATTATAAAAAGAGGCGGAGACTGTTTTATATTCAGGAAAAATGCTTTGTAAGGCTTCTAACAGGTGTCACCTGACAAGGGCCATCATAATTTATTTTATAGGGAAGACATGAATCAGGTGGTTTGGAGCCCTTTCAGCAAAACGCAGCTGCCTCGCTGATTAGACATTTGACAATGTTAATGTACATCCATTCCTGGGCAGGGAGAGAGTTGGCAAACTCCCCACCACTGCACATAGCTTTTAAAGGCCTCTGGAACAGTGAGAGAAGAGATGAGCTACAAAGGGAGCCCACCCCCAGACCACTTTAACAAAAAGTTGACCAAAGAAAAGACACCTGGTAGAGTGGCTGGCCAGATAGAGCTGAAGAAGATGGAAGTTGCATTAAATGCTCTGCAGAAATTACTGCGTTGGACTATCTAACATGGGTCTGATGGCAGGCATTTCAGAACATGGCAGTGTGCTTTCCTCCCCACATCTACCAAACACACACCCACACCCCCACACACACGCGAGATTATGTGGATGCTATGCCTCCTTGCACCTGGACAGATTGTTTTTCTGGTAAGTAGGTGGCCCTATTATAGGTGGCAGCTGTGTTCCAGAAGAAACAAAGTGAAGCTGTTCTCAGGGTGATTTCTGGAGAAAACTACTGTCTCCTGAAAGCATGCATAGAAGTCAGTGCTCACTCTTGCTAAGCCACATATTCCTTAACGATCCGGCTTAATATTTTTAAAAGATACCTCCTCAACCCCTATACCTGTCTCAACAATACTGTCTTCAATTATTAGGTAAGGCCTTGTCATTAAGAGAGGGGTAGGAGAAAAAATAGAATAATAAGGAAAGGGAAGAAAGGAGATATTAATTTCCTAGGATTCCAAGAAAACAAGTGTCACGTGGAAATATATCCCTATGTAGTTTAAAACAGTAACAAATATCAGGCTATGTTTAGCCAATTACAAGAGCCCATATACAGTTTTAGATTTTTTTAAAAAATAATCTCAGGAAGACCTTGGGTAAGAAAAGTAACCCTGCCCTATTCCACCTTCTATTTACTGTTAGCTCCCTGACTCTGCCTCTGCCTCTGTCTTTGCGTTTCATTTTTAATCTCAGAGCTTCATATTTTTTAAATATATAGCAAACAAGAAAAGCAATAAGGGAACTACTCACAGCCAGCTCAACTCTATTACTTATGATTACACCATGGCAATATTCCTTTTTCACCAGGAGCTTTGGACCTGCGCAGGTTGTGGCATGTAATCACCCGGAGCATGTAGTCGTCTGTAGAAATCACAGGCACACTCATGTTTGCTCTGGAAGGAATCTGTTTTCCACAATGACTCCCCCCAGCTAATGTACACACTGGCATTTTGCATGCCTTCCTCACACATGGGGCACCAGCCTTGCTCAGAACCACCCAAACTCCACAGAGGCCCTTAATATGGCTAGGGACAGATTTCTTAAGAAAGAGTAAGAAGCAGCTACAAAGGACAAGCAAATCCACAAGTCAGGCAGCATTCGAGAGGCAAAAATGACCCTGCAATTACGACAGGCTAGGCAACTGTTTTCAAATTAGCGTACGAACAGTGAGGGACTGTGTAGAGCACCATATTATCTAAGCCAAAGCACTTCTACCAGATCATTCATTGACAGACTGGAAAACCTAATAAAATCTTTAAAAACAGACAAATATCTAAGTCTGAAAGAATGCCATGGAGTTTGCCTAGGCTTCCACCAAAGATTTAATTCCATTAAGAGGGTTTGTCTAGCCTATCACGCTAATCCAAAGGACAGTCCTCTTACGGGGGAGATCCCAGCATAGATGCTGGTGTGACCCAGCTCAATGATTAACAACCATCAGCATCAAGAAAAGCCTCCCTCCAAGTTAACCCAAACCCATCCACTTAATGACTTAACTTTTTTTTTTTTTTTTTTTTTTTTTGGCAAAAAGTAACTGCATCTGGGCACTCTTCACTCTTTGCCCCATAGTTGGAAGTTACCGCTATGTGACTCTTTACCTATTTTCAATTAAAATTATCTTTAGATTTTTATTTGAGTCTTTAACCCTCTTAATAATTTTTATAGTTCCTCTCTACTAAGCCTTTTTAAGTTCTTTATATTGTTCTTAAATGATGGAACCTTATGACTAATGATAATCACTGTCTGAACAGTGTTGAACTATACTGGGTGCAGCATGACCATGAAGCTCTGGTGAAGTCAAGGTCACAAACTGCTTTTAAGGTCATTAGGTCATAATCTCAGACTCACAAAGAACTCAAAATTGGGGAGACACCACTTTAGATTACTCCAAAACTCTGGGCCTGTACTTACCCACTAATTTATCAAGAGGAATCAATATTTTTATTTTAAATATGAAACTGGGATAAATGATTGGATCTCCACTTATTAACCAGTACTGCAGTGTGTTTATATCCTTTTGTGTGGTAGGTTGGATAGGATTTGTAAAGCTACTGATTGATCTCATGGGCCAGGGTTCACCAAAAGGATGGGAATTTGTTTCTGCATTCTTACATATTGGGTTGCATATTCCTTCATAATGGATCCATAAGTAACTAAGGCCTTGGAGACTAACAGTTCTCCAAAATACTCAGCTAACCAAAAGAAAATACTAATTTTTAAAATCATGTCATAAAAAACAGAAAAGTAAAAAAAGTCTGAAATCCTGAATAAAATTATTTTAAGGATGAAATTACATGCATAAATTAAGGGTAGATAACTTCTTGCCATTTAATTAAACAAATCCCCAATTCTTATCAGAATAAAACTGAAGGACAATGGATGCCTTTTGGGTTTTTTAATTTTTTAATATTGCACTTTATAGTACTTCATAAGAGACAACTGTCTTAATTAAAGCCATAAAATACCAATAATACATATATTCAGGGCTTCTGAATATAGTCAATCAATAAGCAGTCCATGAGTCATTCCTGTTTTGTATTGTTTATTGTAAATTGGAGTTTATCTGTTCTATTTTTTATTAACTACAATTATTGTTCTAGGCAATCCTAATCTACTTATACATTTTAGATGTGTGCTTTAATAAAACTGTTTGAAAATCAAAGAAATTATTCATTTCACAAAAGCAGTCTTCGTTTTCAAAATAGCTTATTACAGTTTCTTTAGCAAGTTCTAATACTACATGGAAATTATTTTAAAATTGTAGATTTTTTTCAGGAATCCATTTTGTTATATAAAGCAAAGTTCACCCATATGGAAAATGAAATAGATAATTAGCAAACATATACCTGGGAAATGTAGGATGTGTTTGAGCTTTTATATAAATATAGGATGGGTCTAAGAAGTTCCCTTATAAAAATGGGAAATAGAGGTATACAATTTATCAATAATTCCTTATGCCTAAATTACTAACCTTCCTTGGGAGGACATGTAAAGCAGCAGATTTCATAATGCTTTGGTGGTTATTTTCCTCCTCTCCGCTAAAATACACAATTTCTAACCTAGTATGGTACACTGTTTACACACACATATATAAAGATGTCCCCACAACTAAAAACTTTAATGTTTCAACTTCATCACAAATTTTTATATAATTTTTTTTTTAACAGACAGGGTCTTGCTCTGTCACCCAGGCTAGAGTGCAGTGGTGCAATCATAGCTCAGTGTAGCCTCAAACACCTGGACTCAAGCGATCCTCCCACTTCAGCCTCTTGAGTAGCTGGGACCTCAGGCACATGCCACCATGCCTGGCTAATTTTGTTGTTGTTGTTAAGAGATGGAGTCTCACTATGTTACCCAGGCTGGTCTCAAACTCCTGGGCTCAAGAGATCCTCCTGCTTTGGCCTCCCAAAGTGCTGGGATTAAAGGAATGAGCCACCATACCCAGCCCTTTTATGTAATTTGAGTAAAAGTAATTACTAAAAAGCACTTAATAGTCTAGAAATCCACCAGAACTGGGTACCTAAATTGTCCATATAGAGTAAACATGGGTACTAAACTGGACAACCCCATCAATTTTATGCTTAAGTGGCCAAATTGCCCTAAAGAAAGGGTATCTGAACCAAGGGCCAGTGATATTCCTCTGTTAGAGGCTGTTTTGTGGTCTGAAGAGTTTCTCTAAAGGGCTGAGACTCTATTCGGAAGAGGGAGCCTCAGTTACTGAATTGCGCTATTGAACCCTGAACACAAAGTACACATATATACCCTGCATCTAGCCTTGATATTTCTTCTGCTCAAGTCAAAAAACTCCGGAAGCAACAGCTTCCACCATCAAGCAATCCACATACTTAAAAAGCCATCAAAGCTAAGAATAGCAAAAGCTACCTTCCTGATTCAGTGAAGTTGCTGCTAGCACTAAAAGCAAGAGAAATTATACTTTTGTTCTTCAGATACGGTTAAAACAAAGAAAATGTTGTCAACGTTGACGCCAACATAGACATTTGCTCTATAACATATAAACTGTCTTTTAGACAGGTTATGTTAAAAATATCAGAATGCCATTTTTGTAAAGGATCTTTTTTAGGATAGACGTGGTCTCATGCTTCCTTTGTTCGCCTCCGTTTTAAAGGAGCATTGTAACCCCTATCCTCATCCCTACAAAAATCCAGTGGATGCACTTCCAAATTACTTCTGTCATTTTGTATGTGTTGTGTTTATTATGCGTAATTTTCACTGGATGATGAGATACATGGTGATACTATGTCAGTTTATTCTCTGTGAATATGTCTGTACATAGACAGGAAGCTCTACTTATTTGTACATAGGCTGTCTGAAGTATGTACTTCTGTCACATGGACTTCATTCTGATAAAGGGTGTTTCTTCTTGTTTCACTGTCCATACCTTTGTGCTTCTACTACTGATAATCAATTCATAGAATATCACTTTATGTAACTAAGTCTCCTCAGTGTGAAAAATAATAGTAATAAAATTATTGACTCAAAGAAGTATTGTTTTGTTTGGAGTAATTCTTACTTGT